TACAGGTATGAGCCACCACTCCTGGCAGTCACCCACATTTTAAAAATAAGAGATTGCAAGCAGGGCACAGTAGCTCACGCCTGTAATCCCAGCACTTTGGGAGGCCAAGGCAGGTGGATCACCTGAGGTCAGGAGTTTGAGACCAGCCTGGCCAACATAGTGAAACCCTGTCTCTACTAAAAATACAAAAAGTTAGCTGGTGTGGTGTTGCATGCCTGTAATCCCAGCTACTCGGGAAGCTGAAGCCTTTTTGTATTTTTAGTAGAGATGGGGGTTTCACCATGTTGGCCAGGCTGGTCTCGAACTCCTGACCTCAAGTGATAACACCCACCTCGGCCTCCCAAAGTGTTGGGATTACCGGTGTGAGCCACCGTACCCGGCCTCTTTCAGGTCTTTCTTCAGATGTCACCACCTCAGATTCTGGCCACCCTTCCTGAAACTGCACACCCTATACATACACCGCCCTTGGCTACCGAATTTTTTCTCGTTAGCCTTTTTCACCATCTAATAGGTATTGCATTTACTTATCGTGTTATTTTCTGTCTCTATAACAACACTGGGAGGCGTACGAGGGTAAGGGCTGAAGGCTCTCTTGTCCTCAAGGCCATGTACTATTTATTACATACATGAATGAATGAACGACTGCATTTCTTCCTTTTTTTATTCCTCACCTACTTAAGGTTCGAGCTCCCTGAGCCCATTGGCCAACACCTCTGGAGTCTGACCACGCCTAGAAACACTGCGCATGCTCCGTTGCTAGCCAGCCCAGGCAGGGCGCTGAATCGGCACAAACCAGTCTCACTTCTTGTACCGCAGTGGGGAGGTTGGAGAGAATTTTTTCCCATGAAAGGGCATACGTTGCCCGTCCCCTTCCCCGAAGAACGCACTAGGAATACTGTTCCTGCGTTTGCATGAGCTGTGGCACCAGCACCGACTCAGCCTTCCGGGCCTCCCTCATGCACGGAGCCTCTCACTAGGTCTCACCCGCGGCTGCGTTGGTGCCGTCCGGCACGGTCACGTGGGCGAGAAAATGGCGGCCCCCAGACCGCACTGCGGGCGTCGCGGCAGGTGAAGCGGTGGTGGCAGAGGCGCCTGCGGTTACTGGCCGGGCCGACGGGTCCTGAGTCTCCAGAGCTCGGTGAGGCGTCCCGGAGGCGGCGATCACGGTGTTTCTAACCTGGGCTCTCATTTTTCTGCCACAGGTTCTTACATCCCCGCGTCCCCAGGTTTAGCCTGAGCAGGGTTGTGGAAGGCCGGGACCCATTGACAGCACGATGGTGACGGAGCAGGAGGTGGATGCCATCGGGCAGACGCTGGTGGACCCCAAGCAGCCCCTGCAGGCCCGCTTCCGGGCGCTGTTCACGCTGCGTGGGCTCGGCGGCCCAGGCGCCATTGCATGGATCAGCCAGGCCTTCGATGACGATTCCGCCCTGCTCAAGCACGAGCTGGCCTACTGCCTGGGCCAGATGCAGGATGCCCGCGCCATCCCCATGCTGGTGGACGTGCTGCAAGACACCCGTCAGGAGCCCATGGTGCGCCATGAGGCAGGTGAGCACCTGTCTGTGTCCCGGGCACCTGCTCCAACATGAGCTCTCCGGCTGCTTCTTCCCAGGGGAGGCCCTGGGGGCCATCGGGGACCCGGAAGTTCTGGAGATCCTGAAGCAGTATTCCTCGGACCCCGTCATCGAGGTAACCAGGCCCCTGCTTGTCTCCCTGCCAGTAGCCTCAGACCCTCCCCATCTCTGGTTGCCAGGGCGACCACTTGGCCAAGGATGCCCCAGGGATGAGGAAGGCGAGGGCGACAATCTGGACAGACACTTGCTGCGCCCCATTTGGCAAAACGGCGACAACCAGCTTTGCTCACCCGCTTCCATCCCGGGCCTTGAGCCCCTGAGCCGGCCTGACCCCCTTTCTCTGAACCCCCACGTCCAGTCCCTCTGCCAAGACCCCTCTGAACCCACCCAGTGCCCTCTACCTCTGATACCTTGTCCTGGCCCACCAGACCTCTTCAGAGATCTCCTGCTACCTTCCAACATTTCTTCTTTTTTTTTTTTGAGACGGTGTCTCGCTCTGTCGCCCAGGCTGGAGTGCAGTGGGCGCGATCTCGGCTCACTGCAAGCTCTGCTTCCCAGGTTCATGCTATTCTCCTGCCTCAGCCTCCAGAGTAGCTGGGACTACAGGCGCCTGCCACCACGCTCAGCAAATCTTTTCGTATTTTTAGTAGAGACGGGGTTTCACCATGTTAGCCAGGATGGTCTCGATCTCCTGACCTCGTGATCCACCCGCCTTGGCCTCCAAAGTGCTGGGATTACAGGCGTGAGCCACCGCGCCTGGCCCAAAAATGAAACAAATTTTTATTTTATTAGTTTTTTCTTTATAGAGATGAAGTCCCGCTCTGTCGCCCAGGCTGGTGTTGAACTCCTGGGCTCAAGCGATCCTCCTGCCTTGGTCTCCCTAACTGCTGGGATTAGGGGCATGAGCCGCTTCGGCCGGCCCGTCATTCCTTTTTGTGGCTGAGTCACGTTCCGTGGTGTGGACGGCCCATGCTGTGTCCACTCACTGTGGCTGGATGCTTGAATTGTCTCTGCTTTTTAGCTGTTATGAGTTATGCCGCCACGGACATGCATGTTCCTTTCTCCCCTGCCACTTCTTGTCCACATCCCACCCCGACCCTCAGTCTCTCCTCCTCCGGGGCAGCCGGGGGTACGTGTGACACTCAATTCTGCTGTTCTGTTCCATGCTTAAAGCTCTCACGATATCTCATCACCTTTAGGACAAAATCCCAAGCCCTTACAGTGGCCCGCAGGCCTTACCTGGTCAGGTGGGGCCGCACATGTTCCTTTGGCCCTCACCCCTCCCGCAGGGTCCTGCCTCAGGGCCTTTCCACCGCTGCTTCCCCATCCCCGGGTCTCCACCTGATTCCCTCCCTAAGCTGGCTTAGGTCTCTGCCTCCACATCACCTCCTCCCTGAGGCCCTCCCCAGCCCTCCAGTCCCCCGGTCACTCACAAGTCAGCCACCCCTGCTGGCTTACTTCCTGCCTGGAATGATGGGTTAGTCACCCTGCCAGTGTCTCTCTCCCCTGCTAAGCTGCCATCCCGGGGGGTGGGGAAGGGCCCCTGCGACCCCCCAGGGCCAACCCGCTGCCTGATACCCCCTCCCCGCAGGTGGCCGAGACCTGCCA